CTCTCTGGGATCACCTGCTCTGAAGGAAGCCAGCTGCCATGTCATGGGGACACTCAAACAGCCCTATGGGGAGGTTCACGTGGTGAAAACAGGTCTCTGGCCAACAGTCATGACTGTGCCATCCTGGAGGCCGATCCTCCAGCCCTAGTCAATAACTGCTGCCCTGGCCTACAGTTTGTAATCTCATGGGAGACCTGGAGACAGAACCACCCAGCCACGCATCCCCAAATCCCTTTACCTCTAAAACCTGTGGGACAACAAATGTTTATTGCGTTAAACTTTGGGGTGATTGTTATGCAGCCACAGAGTTCTAATAAACTGTCGGACATAGATTACTGGCTACAAATAGTTCTACTTTTTTTTTGAGACAGGGTCTCGTTCTGTGGAACCAGGCTGAGGTGCAGTGGTGCGATCACAGCTCATTGAGGCCTCGACCTCCGGGCTCAATCGACCCTCCCGCCTCAGCCACCCAACTAGCTGGGACTACAGGCAGGCGCCACCACACCTAATTTTTTGTATTTTTTGTAGAGATGGGGGGGGGGGTTTCACCATGTTGCCCAGGCTGGTCTCGAACTCCTGGGCTCAAACGATCCACCCGCCTCGGCCTCCCAAAGTGCTGGGATTACAGGCGTGAGCCACCGCGCCCGGCCAACCTAAGGATTAACCTAAGGCTTCTCAGAGCAGATGCCGCTGGAACTGAGGGCCACGGAAGAAAGGGGGTGACACTTGGTCCTGGGGAGTGGCGACTGTATTGTCTGTCTGCAGCATCCCTATCAGCGCTACCGTTGTTCCACGCACACAGGGAGTAAGTACTGGGAGTCCCAGCCACCGCCGCGGAAAATCTGGGATGCCAGCGAGCGGCCGCATCTCGGCGCCTGCGCACTGTGCCCGCGCTCTCAGGCAGCGCCGTTGCGCGCGGAGTCATCGATCGGCCGACCCCGAGAGGCCCGGTTCCTTTAGGCCGCCTGCCCGCCTCCAGCTCTCGGGGTCGGCTCCAGGAGGCGCCCTCAGGAGAGGGGCGGGCGCTCTATTCCAGAGACCGAGTGGCAGGGCGGCCACTGTGGCGGGGCTCTTTCCCCGTTTCGCCTCAGCTACCCCTCAGCTCCGGTAGTCGCCAGTCCGGGGTCGTCGCCGTTTGGGGCGGGAGCTGCTCGGCCCCGCCGCCGTCCCCGTCGCCGCTTCCGGGTCCAGGCCCCTCGGGCCGCCTGCCGCCGTCATGAGGCTGCGGGTGCGGCTTCTGAAGCGGACCTGGCCGCTGGAGGTGCCCGAGACGGAGCCGACGCTGGGGCATTTGCGCTCGCACCTGAGGCAGTCCCTGCTGTGCACCTGGGGGTACAGGTACGCTGGGGCCGGGGCTGGGCGGCCCGCGGTTCTTACTATGCTTATCTGTCTTTCTTGGCAGTTCTAATACCCGATTTACAATTACATTGAACTACAAGGATCCCCTCACTGGAGATGAAGAGACCTTGGCTTCATATGGGATTGTTTCTGGGGACTTGATATGTTTGATTCTTCAAGATGACATTCCAGCGCCTAATATACCTTCATCCACAGATTCAGAGCATTCTTCACTCCAGAATAATGAGCAACCCTCTTTGGCCACCAGCTCCAATCAGACTAGCATGCAGGATGAACAACCAAGTGATTCATTCCAAGGACAGGCAGCCCAGTCTGGTGTTTGGAATGACGACAGTATGGTGGGTATTAAACACCAATATATCAAATAGAGAATTAATTCATTGTTTTGTTTTCCTTTTTCAGTTAGGGCCTAGTCAAAATTTTGAAGCTGAGTCAATTCAAGATAATGCGCATATGGCAGAGGGCACAGGTTTCTATCCCTCAGAACCCATGCTCTGTAGTGAATCGGTGGAAGGGCAAGTGCCACATTCATTAGAGACCTTGTATCAATCAGCTGACTGTTCTGATGCCAATGATGCCTTGATAGTGTTGATACATCTTCTCATGTTGGAGTCAGGTTACATACCTCAGGTAAGTACTGCAAGCAAAACACAGACATCTTAATTATTTGTTTCCCTTTCATTTCGTTCCCCAGGGCACCGAAGCCAAAGCACTGTCCATGCCGGAGAAGTGGAAGTTGAGCGGGGTGTATAAGCTGCAGTACATGCATCCTCTCTGCGAGGGCAGCTCCGCTACTCTCACCTGTGTGCCTTTGGGAAACCTGATTGTTGTAAATGGTAATTGGATAGCATAGTCATGGTTGCTGGTTTTCTTTATCATCTTTCTTTTGTTTATTTACAGCTACACTAAAAATCAACAATGAGATTAGAAGTGTGAAAAGATTGCAGCTGCTACCAGAATCTTTTATTTGCAAAGAGAAACTAGGTAATACAAACATTATTTAACTTTTGGGGTGAGGGTTTTGATTTTACTTTAAAAAATATTCTAGGGGAAAATGTAGCCAACATATACAAAGATCTTCAGAAACTCTCTCGCCTCTTTAAAGACCAGCTGGTGTATCCTCTTCTGGCTTTTACCCGACAAGGTAAGAGATGAAATACTGTCACAATTTAAATGAATACCTGTTACTTCTCTTTTTTTCCTTTTAGCACTGAACCTACCAGATGTATTTGGGTTGGTCGTCCTCCCATTGGAACTGAAACTACGGATCTTCCGACTTCTGGATGTTCGTTCCGTCTTGTCTTTGTCTGCGGTTTGTCGTGACCTCTTTACTGCTTCAAATGACCCACTCCTGTGGAGGTTTTTATATCTGCGTGATTTTCGAGGTGATTTCCGTAATGACATATTCACAAGAAAGTTAAATCCTTATTTTTCCCTTTTCCTTTGTAGACAATACTGTCAGAGTTCAAGACACAGATTGGAAAGAAGTAGGTATTTTTAAATATTAAGACTAATGTCCATCTTGTTCTTTTATTTTTCTTTTTTCTACAGCTGTACAGGAAGAGGCACATACAAAGAAAAGAATCCCCGAAAGGGCGGTTTGTGATGCTCCTGCCATCGTCAACTCACACCATTCCATTCTATCCCAACCCCTTGCACCCTAGGCCATTTCCTAGCTCCCGCCTTCCTCCAGGAATTATCGGGGGTGAATATGACCAAAGACCAACACTTCCCTATGTTGGAGACCCAATCAGTTCACTCATTCCTGGTCCTGGGGAGACGCCCAGCCAGTTTCCTCCACTGAGACCACGCTTTGATCCAGTTGGCCCACTTCCAGGACCTAACCCCATCTTGCCAGGGCGAGGCGGCCCCAATGACAGATTTCCCTTTAGACCCAGCAGGGGTCGGCCAACTGATGGCCGGCTGTCATTCATGTGATTGATTTGTAATTTCATTTCTGGAGCTCCATTTGTTTTTGTTTCTAAACTACAGATGTCAACTCCTTGGGGTGCTGATCTCGAGTGTTATTTTCTGATTGTGGTGTTGAGAGTTGCACTCCCAGAAACCTTTTAAGAGATACATTTATAGCCCTAGGGGTGGTATGACCCAAAGGTTCCTCTGTGACAAGGTTGGCCTTGGGAATAGTTGGCTGCCAATCTCCCTGCTCTTGGTTCTCCTCTAGATTGAAGTTTGTTTTCTGATGCTGTTCTTACCAGATTAAAAAAAAGTGTAAATTACATGGTGGTCTTGACTTTTATTACAGAAAGAT